ACCTTTTAAAAAAGGTTAAAAGTATGCTGGGCACTTCTTTTCATAGCAATACTTAAAAGCAATCTTACTCTTTTTAATGACTGTATAGAATTTTATAATATAACTCTTCTTTGGGAGACAATTGAAATGTTCTTTATCTTCACTGTGGTAGTGGAGATGTGGGTGTGTACAACAGCTAAAATTCAACAAGTTGAACACTTTAAATAGATGCAGTTTATTGCATGCAAAGTATGTCCCAATATGATGATTTAAAAATATTATCGTCTTTGAGATTTGTACTTTGCTTATGTGAAACAAAACAAAACAAAAACCCTGTTCTTGTGCCCAGGAGACACACCCTGACACATCTGGAGGTAGAGGGTCATGCTGTCTGCAACTTACCCTCACAGGCTCTGAAATAACAATAATAGCAGTATATTTACAGATTCAGAAAGAGAGAAAGCTATAGTAAAAATGTTCATAAGTAAAACTAGATAAAGGGCAAAAATAAATAATAAAACTACGTCTTTTAAATTTTATCTCTCCTTTATTTTTTCTCTCCCCTTTTCTTCCTATCTCTTCCCTCCTTTCTTAACACGTCCCCCTATCCTTCCCTCCTTTCACCACTCTCTGCACTTGATCCCCGGTGTATTCCAGCCTCCAGGCCAACACACTTCACCGCGTCCGCCTGGGGCAGGTCAGAAAAGGGACGCGAGGCGGCGCTGTCACAGCATTCTATGCGCCCCAGCGCCCTGGGCCGCGCTGGTCTTGTATCATTTCAGTGGTCCCTCCCGTCTTTGACGGGGCCAAACTCGGGGTGTAAATTAGGATCCTCACTGAAGCGGCGGGACCCTGAGAGGCTTTTTCCTGGCCCCTTAGTTGTGGGTTTTCCTGCGGGCGGTGGAGCCCGTTTCCATCAGAACCGCCCAGAGGCGGGCGCTGCCTTCCAGGGGTGAAGTGTTTTCGGACCCCGGAATCTGTGGGCGGCCTGCGGGAGGGGCTGAGGCGCAGTTCCCTACTCACCCAGGTCCGAATCCACCGCGGTGCTGTTTCCAGCGAGTCAGATTCCAGATCGCGCTCCAGCCTGGACTCGGAATTCCTGCCCCGCGGGTCTGCATTTTCACAGCGGCAGGTGTGAGTGCCGCGCAGCTGGAGACCAGAAGCCTGAGGCAGCTCGGCCCTCCCCAGCCCAAAGTGCCGTTATTCCGTTTCTGTATCAGTAAACACGTTTCATTTTCCGTAGACCAGGGAAGGGTGATGGGTGATCCCAGTCCTCGCAGTGAATTCCGGGCCACAAAATTCAAAACGCTTGCGGGCAAAGCCGTGCGCGGTGGCTCAAGCCTGTAATTCCAGCACTTTGGGAGGCCGAGGCGGGCGGATCACCTGAGGTCGGGATTTCCAGACCAGCCTGACCAACATAGAGAAACCCCGCCTCTACTAAAAATACAAAATTAGCCGGGGGTGGCGCATGCCTGTAATCCCAGCTAGTCGGGAGGCTGAGGCAGGAGACTCACTTGAACCCGGGAGGCGGAGGTTGCTGTGAGCCGAGATCGCGCCACTGCACTCCAGCCTGGGCAACAAGAGCGAAACTCCGTTTCAAAAAAAAACAAAAAACAAAAAGCTTTCGGGCGCCGAGGGCAGCCCCGCCCTGAATTTTGTGAGCGACCGCGCTGGGCCGTTTCTCTTTCTTTTCCGGACCCTGCAGTGGCGCCTAAAGTCTGCGAGGAGGAAGTCGCCTCTGTGCTCGTGAGTCCAGGGATCTAAGGCAAGTGCTGAGGAGAAGTTTCACCTGTGATTTCCTCTTCCCCAGAGCCCCACAGTCTTCGTTACAACCTCATGGTGCTGTCCCAGGATGGATCTGTGCAGTCAGGGTTTCTCGCTGAGGGACATCTGGATGGTCAGCCCTTCCTGCGCTATGACAGGCAGAAACGCAGGGCAAAGCCCCAGGGACAGTGGGCAGAAAATGTCCTGGGAGCTAAGACCTGGGACACAGAGACCGAGGACTTGACAGAGAATGGGCAAGACCTCAGGAGGACCCTGACTCATATCAAGGACCAGAAAGGAGGTGAGAGTCGGCAGGGGCAAGAGTAATGGGAGGGAATGGAGAAGTCACTGCTGGGTGGGGGCAGGCTTGCATTCCCTCCAGGAGATTAGGGTCTGTGAGATCCATGAAGACAGCAGCACCAGGGGCTCCCGGCATTTCTACTACGATGGGGAGCTCTTCCTCTCCCAAAACCTGGAGACTCAAGAATCGACAGTGCCCCAGTCCTCCAGAGCTCAGACCTTGGCTATGAACGTCACAAATTTCTGGAAGGAAGATGCCATGAAGACCAAGACACACTATCGCGCTATGCAGGCAGACTGCCTGCAGAAACTACAGCGATATCTGAAATCCGGGGTGGCCATCAGGAGAACAGGTACCGACCCTGGCCAGGGGCTCTACTGTTCCGGGCTTCACTGGCTCTGCCCTTTCTTCTCCAGTGCCCCCCATGGTGAATGTCACCTGCAGCGAGGTCTCAGAGGGCAACATCACCGTGACATGCAGGGCTTCCAGCTTCTATCCCCGGAATATCACACTGACCTGGCGTCAGGATGGGGTATCTTTGAGCCACAACACCCAGCAGTGGGGGGATGTCCTGCCTGATGGGAATGGAACCTACCAGACCTGGGTGGCCACCAGGATTCGCCAAGGAGAGGAGCAGAGGTTCACCTGCTACATGGAACACAGCGGGAATCACGGCACTCACCCTGTGCCCTCTGGTGAGCCTGGGGTGACCCTGGAGAGGGTCAGGTGCCCAGTGTATAACAAGTCCCTTTTTTTCAGGGAAGGCGCTGGTGCTTCAGAGTCAACGGACAGACTTTCCATATGTTTCTGCTGCTATGCCATGTTTTGTTATTATTATTATTCTCTGTGTCCCTTGTTGCAAGAAGAAAACATCAGCGGCAGAGGGTCCAGGTGAGAAAAGGGGACAGTTTCTGGAGATGGGAGTGGAGCATTTACCCGTTTCCCTCTTCTCCAGAGCTTGTGAGCCTGCAGGTCCTGGATCAACACCCAGTTGGGACAGGAGACCACAGGGATGCAGCACAGCTGGGATTTCAGCCTCTGATGTCAGCTACTGGGTCCACTGGTTCCACTGAGGGCACCTAGACTCTACAGCCAGGCGGCCAGGATTCAACTCCCTGCCTGGATCTCACCAGCACTTTCCCTCTGTTTCCTGACCTATGAAACAGAGAAAATAACATCACTTATTTATTGTTGTTGGATGCTGCAAAGTGTTAGTAGGTATGAGGTGTTTGCTGCTCTGCCACGTAGAGAGCCAGCAAAGGGATCATGACCAACTCAACATTCCATTGGAGGCTATATGATCAAACAGCAAATTGTTTATCATGAATGCAGGATGTGGGCAAACTCACGACTGCTCCTGCCAACAGAAGGTTTGCTGAGGGCATTCACTCCATGGTGCTCATTGGAGTTATCTACTGGGTCATCTAGAGCCTATTGTTTGAGGAATGCAGTCTTACAAGCCTACTCTGGACCCAGCAGCTGACTCCTTCTTCCACCCCTCTTCTTGCTATCTCCTATACCAATAAATACGAAGGGCTGTGGAAGATCAGAGCCCTTGTTCACGAGAAGCAAGAAGCCCCCTGACCCCTTGTTCCAAATATACTCTTTTGTCTTTCTCTTTATTCCCACGTTCGCCCTTTGTTCAGTCCAATACAGGGTTGTGGGGCCCTTAACAGTGCCATATTAATTGGTATCATTATTTCTGTTGTTTTTGTTTTTGTTTTTGTTTTTGTTTTTGAGACAGAGTCTCACTCTGTCACCCAGGCTGCAGTTCACTGGTGTGATCTCAGCTCACTGCAACCTCTGCCTCCCAGGTTCAAGCACTTCTCGTACCTCAGACTCCCGAATAGCTGGGATTACAGACAGGCACCACCACACCCAGCTAATTTTTGTATTTTTTGTAGAGACGGGGTTTCGCCAAGTTGACCAGCCCAGTTTCAAACTCCTGACCTCAGGTGATCTGCCTGCCTTGGCATCCCAAAGTGCTGGGATTACAAGAATGAGCCACCGTGCCTGGCCTATTTTATTATATTGTAATATATTTTATTATATTAGCCACCATGCCTGTCCTATTTTCTTATGTTTTAATATATTTTAATATATTACATGTGCAGTAATTAGATTATCATGGGTGAACTTTATGAGTGAGTATCTTGGTGATGACTCCTCCTGACCAGCCCAGGACCAGCTTTCTTGTCACCTTGAGGTCCCCTCGCCCCGTCACACCGTTATGCATTACTCTGTGTCTACTATTATGTGTGCATAATTTATACCGTAAATGTTTACTCTTTAAATAGACATTTCTGGTCTGTGTTTTATTTCATGCGTCT